CTCAACCGCCATCATCCATGGAACCAGAAGTGGGCCTTCTCAGATTAGCTGAATAGAAATATTAATGACAATTCATCACAGTTTGCCATGTATCTAAGAAAAAATTAAGTACTGCCCTTGTAAATTCTTTAGTATTTAGTCGAGTAAATCATGATTATAATGCAAACCTGAGGAAGCACAGATTTTCATTTAAAATGCCCCAAGAATTCCAGGTATAAGTGTACCGACAAGTATGGAAAACGTGTTAGGTATTTCACGATATATATTTATACTTTAATTAATGAACAGCATTAAAAAAAAGAATTTTATAATGAACCAGGTGGTGTATGAACCTCTAAGAAGGTATTTCTGCTAGTCTTATGATAAAACTGGCACACAAGTAAGCACCCACTAAACACGCTGGAGGAGCTTAATGAATATTTACAAAATGAACGAATAAAAAAAAAGCAAAACAGAACATCAAAGAATTAAAATAAATTTGGGGGCATTCCTTCTGAAAGTTTCTCGTTTGCTTTTCCTCCAGATTGTCTGGAGAGCATGATATGGGAAATAACGTCAGCACCAGCTGGTAGAGAACAAGAGTCCCCTGTTATTGGAGAGGCGCTGAGACCTCGCAAAGACAGAGTGAAACTCTCTACGCGAGGATGCCCCAGTCTTCCACGCTCCAGAAGAGAGACCCTACCAGGAGCCCCAGAAATCAGGCAACCTCTTCCCACAGCTATATACACTTAACGAAACAGCCGGGGCCTCCTCAAGCTCGGGACTTGGGAATCTTCTCCATTCACAGTCGGCTTTACCCACCCAGCCATTGGCGGGCACCCTCTCCGCGCTTTATACGACATCAGACCTACCTAACTTCACATAGGCGCTGCTACCCACTCCTCGCCTGCTGTCGGCCAGAACTCCGGACCGGCTTCTTCTTCCGCCGGAAGTCACTGTTCCGACGTGTTCGCGTTTCTGGCCGAGCTGATGTGGCCGTGGCACAGCTCAGAAGCGACGCTCCGCCCACCCCGACGCGGTCTCTATGGTAACCGGTCACCGCTTCTATGGAGTGGCGTTTACTACCAGTAAGTTCCCAAACTGTGAAGAAAGGCGCCTTAGATTGTCTGTGTGTGTTACTCTATTTTCCAGATTGCAAATAAGAAAATTCCAGATTCCATTCCAAGATGGCCAAATAGGAACAGCTCCAGCCTGCAGCTCCCAGCGTGATTAATGTAGAAGATGGGTGATTTCTGCATTTCCAACTAAGGTACCTGGTTCATCTCATTGGGACTGGTTGGATAAAATTAAATAACATTCTTTATCATTTTTAGCTGAAAATGGCAAAAACAGGAGCAGAAGATCACAGAGAAGCACTATCTCAGTCTTCCTTATCCCTCTTGACTGAAGCAATGGAAGTATTACAGCAAAGTAGCCCTGAAGGCACTTTGGATGGGAATACTGTAAACCCAATTTACAAATATATTTTGAATGATTTACCAAGGTAAGAACATTATTTCAGCAGCTTAAACTAAAAATTGTATTCTTCCATGCATTGTTTCTTCCAGAGAGTTTATGTCATCCCAGGCAAAAGCAGTTATTAAAACTACTGATGATTATTTGCAGTCTCAGTTTGGCCCCAACAGACTCGTGCATTCAGCAGCAGTATCAGAAGGGTCAGGACTTCAAGATTGCTCCACACATCAAACAGCATCAGATCACAGCCATGATGAAATATCAGACCTAGATAGCTACAAATCAAACAGTAAAAACAATTCTTGTTCTATATCAGCATCCAAGAGAAACAGACCTGTCAGTGCTCCAGTGGGTCAACTGAGGTAATCAAAGCTGTTCTCTGTTCTTTTTAACCGCATCAATTTTTCTGTTTTTCTTTTTCTTCAGGGTTGCAGAGTTCTCTTCTTTAAAATTTCAGTCAGCCCGGAATTGGCAGAAATTGTCTCAAAGACACAAACTTCAACCAAGAGTGATTAAAGTAACAGCTTACAAAAATGGATCTAGAACAGTCTTTGCCAGAGTTACTGTACCAACCATCACCTTGGTAACTAGTGTTCCAAAGTTTTCTGTGCTTTAATCACTTTGACTTACCTCTTGCTTTCTTCTAGCTGCTGGAGGAGTGCACAGAAAAGCTGAATCTGAACATGGCCGCAAGACGAGTGTTCTTGGCAGACGGCAAGGAAGCCCTCGAACCTGAAGATATACCCCATGAAGCCGATGTTTATGTTTCAACGGGAGAGCCCTTTTTAAATCCATTCAAAAAAATTAAAGGTAAAAAAGATCTAAAAAATACCCTACCCCCAATATTGACTTGACTTAAAAAATTATCTTCTAGACCATCTGTTGTTAATTAAGAAAGTAACTTGGACAATGAATGGGTTGATGCTTCCTACTGATATCAAAAGACGGAAAACCAAGCCTGTTCTTTCTATTAGAATGAAGAAACTTACTGAGAGGACCTCAGTCCGAATTCTGTTCTTTAAGAATGGCATGGGGCAGGATGGGCATGAGATTACAGTGGGAAAAGAAACAATGAAAAAGGTAATTTTTAATTAAATATTGAACTATGAATTTAAATTATTTATAATTTTTTTTTCCTGCACAGGTTTTAGATACTTGTACAATAAGAATGAATCTAAATTTACCAGCCAGATATTTTTATGATTTGTATGGCAGAAAAATTGAAGATATTTCAAAAGGTAAGTGGCAAAGATTTTGTAAACCATTTGATAAAGAATTTTTTTCCCTTCTTTTCTTGCATAGTTCCTCTGCTTGAAAAATGCCTGCAAAATTCCATCACACCTTTGCGAGGACTACTTTGGGTCTCTAAGGGAGAAGGTTTCAGCCCCTCAGGAGCTAAGATGTACATCCAAGGAGTTCTTTTGGCCCTGTACCAACGATTAAAGTCTGCAAAAAAATATTATAAACAGGTGAGTCATCCCTCTTTAAAAATTTCTTTATTCTGCTTTCATGCTGTTTATTTGTTTTTTCTAGTTGAACCTGGTCATGAATGAACAGAAGGAGAAAATTACAGAAAAAGTCATTCTTTCAATGACGGCAAAGGAACACCATAAGGAACAGGAAGAAGTAAGGAAATTACTTTGTAAACTGTATTTTAACGCTAACAACTCTTGTAATTTAACCCCTTCAGGTGAGCAGGCTGATTGATGAATTGCAGACAGCTATCAAAAGTAACATAGGTCATCTCTGTAAACTTGGCCCCCAATTACAGGCTGAGCAGGAGCAATTCTCCTCTTATGTCTACCAACACATTAAAAGCCTTCCAGCAAACACGCTTGTCCCAGGAGGCCTGCAGCTTAAGGTGGGTGTCGTTCTGTGCCTCTCATTGGATTCTATTTTTATTTTTGAATATGTTTATTTTTCAGGTATTTGAAAATGGTAAAAACACTGGAGAGATCTCTGTTGGTATCAGTAAAAAAGATTTGGGATCGGATAGCCCAATTCAAACTGACCATATGATGGAAAGAGTGAGTTTACTGACAGTTTACTTATGACTTTACTATCCCCTCTGCCCCTCTAACCCCCAACCAGTTACTTCTCAAGATTCATCAAAGGCTTCAAGGTTCTTCCATCAACCCACCAGGCCTCAATTATTCTTCAATGCGGCTTTTTGATGAGAATGGCCAAGAAATTAAGAATCCACTTTCGCTGAAGAATGAGCAAAAAATTTGGGTCTCTTATGGTAGAGCATACAGGTAGGAGCAAGGGGTTTGTTTTCTGTCCTCAAAAGATAGTTTTGATGTTTTATCCGTTTTTCAGATCTCCACTAAATCTTGCTTTGGGTTTGACCTTTGACCGAGTGAGTGCATTTGCCAGAGGTGATATCATGGTTGCATATAAGACCTTTTTGGATCCTAATGCTGTTCTGCTACCTGGATGTGGCAAGTAAATTAACAAGTAATCTTGTTAAAGATGTGATAAAAATAATTACGTATTTTACTTTTCTTAGTTGGGAAGTTTGTGAGGGATTTCCAATTAATTTCAACTGTACCAGTCAACAGATACCTGACCAGTTTGAAAAGGTGGACTTGGAGAACCATTTTCTACAGAACAAGGTGGGATTTTAGTTATTGTACTTTAAAAGGTGGTTAAAAATGCATACTTCTTCTTATGATACAGGTAGATCCCAATATTGTCCTTCATGCCTCTGTTTCCATTGGAAAGTGGAGTTTCTCAGGCAGTGAAGCAAGCAGCAGGAGTCAAATAGCGCCATCGATCCTGTGGCCTGTAGCCAGTGTGTGGCTGATCACCAAGGTACCTAAGAGTGTCTGCTTTTGCTGAGTGACAGACCTTTCTCCCCCTCTCTATTCATTGGAAGACTGGAATGATCCTGAGCCGAGCGATAACTCAGGGCTGCCTGGCTATTGGTCATCCTATCAGAGTCAAGGCTGCTGAGGGAACATCACTAGAAGGATATAAATTAATCTTACAGAAAAGGTAATGCTTATAAATTATTTAGCTCAAGATAAATGTCAATCTCTAAATTACATTTTCGTTACAGACATAGTGGAGATGACTCTCAGAAGTGGGTGTTTGGAACTGATGGTTGCATTTATTCAAAGGTAAGGACTTTATAATCCACAGCTTTTATGCCGATACTACTTGTTATTTTTTCCTTTCTTACAGGCTTATCCTCAGTTTGTTCTGACCTACCTAGAGGAGCTAAATGCACAAGTAGATGTGACCCAGACAGAGTATCACATTCACCATGGTGCCTGGACCACAGCTCATCAGGAACATGGCAGAAACTTAGCAGAAGAGGTCAGTGTAGGGAGCCAGAGGCAAGACAGAAATAGCTACATGATTCCTATATTTCATTTATTAGGTTCTGCAAGAAAGTGCCAGCAACCTTGGTCTGAAGCAACTGCCAGAACCCTCAGACACCCATTTAATGCCAGAAGGTTCTCTTGAGGAGACGGGGGAGCTGACAGTAGCACTGGTGAGGAAACTGGAAGAGAAACATCCTAAGGCTTCTGCTCAGAGGTAGGGTACTGACAGAACTGAGCTTTATTGCTAATTTCTTTTTGTTTTTTATCTTTTGTTTTAGGTGGGCCATAAAACATGAAGGAACCAGTAAGCCAGGCCAGTGGAAACATTCTAGAGTTGAAAATCCTCTATGGAACAAGCTTACCTACATGTGGCCTGTCCTTCCCAGTGGCCAACTTAATGAGGTTGTGTTGCTTAGCTTAAGAGATGGTCATTGTATTATTATGTTTTTGTCATTTCTTTCTGAAGGAGTTTGATTGGCCAATACAAGGACTGCTTGTTCCGAGCAGTCCTCCCATGAAGAAACCCATCTGTAAGACAACAGAGCCATATGCCCCTGTGCGACTCAGAGTTTTGCAGAATGGAGAGAAGAATAAAAACAGATCCGTTACTATCCTTGGTCCAGATATCTCACCTGGACGGAAAACGCAGTAAGAACAACTTGTTCATACTTATTAAATACTGCAAGGTCAATTTTTGTGTCTTTTATTACAGGTGCACTGAGATTTTAAATTTACCTTCTGCAGCTCGGAGATTGTACAATGAAAAGGGGAAGGAAATATTTGCCTTAAAAGACCTGCAAAGAGATGAACTGGTAAAGACATGGATTTGAAACTGGCAATATTAATATACAGGATAAGAGATGCTTTGTTTGATAGGTGTATGTTTCATGTGGAGAACTCTGGATCAATCCTGACCTGTCCATTGCTCAGCAAAAGAAACAAATATTCCTGAGGAACCTAGAATCAGACATTGCCAAAATTCAAATCTTCTGCAGCACACATAAAATAGAAGGTAAGCATTGGAATTATTTACCTTAATATATTTATGTCTTTGCAATTTGTGAATTTCTGCTCAGCTCTTGTTTTAGAAGTCCAAAGTGACATTGTATCTGGAAGCAAGCTTGCTGTGCATAAACCTGTAGCAATTTTTGGAGAAGAGAAGCAAGTTACAGAACCGGAAGAAAAGCAAATGCAAGAAGATCCTCTAACAACGGAAAATGCTTCCAGTGAAATTCTGTAAGTAATCAGTGTAGCCTGAAAAGCTACCTTTAGACTTATGTTTGCTTCTGAACCTTGATAGAGATTCACACGTAAGAGCTCATCTTCGAATGAAGGCTTGTCACACACTTCCCAGGTATGCCTGGCAGGAAACTTCACATGACTTTGATGAGGATGACAGTCTTCCAAAGAAAACGGAAAAAGGGCTCTTTGAAAATGTGGAACCACAGAAGAAACACAGGTAAAAAGTTGCAAAGGATTCCTCTTAAAGATTTCTGCCACTAATAGAGATTTCTTTATCTCAGCTGTTCACCAAAGCATAGTAAATTGCACAAGCATTGTCATCAGCAGTTCGAATACAGAGATGGGCAGATTATAAGCCATGCTGCTCCTCAGCTAGTCTTGGGGGTTCAAGGTCCCAATCTCCGATCAGGCATGGAGGTGGTTTTGGTGGAGAAGAAATCTGATGGTAGTCATCAGCGCTGGATACACCAGGAAGACAGCAGGTAATCCCATTATATTTGGGTTTACTATATCACTTTGTAATGTGGCTAATCCTGTTTTCCCAAGGACCTTTCACCTTGTGAGTAACCCTGACCTTGTGCTGGCAGTGTCTATGACCAAGACTAGAAATGAAGTTTGTGGCTATCCAGTTATTGTTCAGGTAAGATATGTATGGCTAAAGATTAGTCATGGCACTTGACTCCATATTTTGCCTCTTTTTTCAGAAATATAAGCCGTACAACAATGGAGCTGCCAATCAAAAGTGGCATTACATGAAAAATATAAAAGCACTTGTGGCCTTTCATAGCACTGCCTTGGATAAGGAAATTACATCAGCAAATTATGCTGGTGTCTGTACATCATCTGTGATTAAAGAAGAAAACATTGATCAACCAGTAAGTGGTTCCTTCCTCTCAAAGATAAAAGACTATATAAAGCCATCTTTGTCTCCCATTTTAGGGATACTGTTATCTCTCACCTGATGGAAAGAGAAAAACTATGCTCTGCTTGGCTTGTGGACAATCCATGAGAACAGAGAAAGGACTGAAACAATTGCTTCCAGGGGTTCCATTCCTCTGTATTTCAGGCACCAAGACTCAGAAGCCCTTCTTACAAGGGCCCTTCAAGGTCATCAGTGTGGCTGAGGTATGTAATGATCTGAGCTCTGCTAATGCATGGTAAATGTACAATTTATTTTTTAAAAAATTAGGTTGATTTGTCGTGTGACAAGGCTGAAAAAACTCTAAGTTACTACCAAGCACGTCTATTGTCTTTACGGATGAAGACCTGCACGCAAGCTGCATCTCACAGTGGCATGGCAGCCACACACCAGAAGGCAGTGAAAATAATTGCATACAAAAATGGGGATGGGTATCGTAATGGGAAGTTAATTGTGGCTGGAACATTCCCCATGGTAAGTGGCTATCACTTAAATGCTGCTTGCATCCTGTCAGATCCTTACTGCCTGTGTTATCTAGCTTCTTACAGAATGCACGGAACAACTTGGGCTTGCCAGAGCAGCCTCCAAAGTATATACCAAAGATGGAACCCCAATCTTTACCTTGCGTGATTTGGTTTTATGGGCTCTAGATGAATCCTTTCTCCAGAGAGACTCTGAGAAACAAAAGCAAGATGCAGCTCCTGTTGGAAAAGAACAGATAATTGTTGAAAGTATGGAAGGTTGGCTACAATCTACAGCATTTAGCTGATTCAACAATGATAAATGTGTCATTTTTTCCACCAGAAAATCCAAGAATGAAAGTGAAAAACAGATTATTTGCAAAATCTGTGACATCCGATAGTTTGGATGGTATAGACAAGTCTTTGCTTACCCTCATCCTCAGAAATCCTATTGCCATCTGGGTGTCTTGTGGTGAACCATTTCTACCTCCAAATGGTAACTTTTTTGTTTTTGCTTTCTTTCAAGCATGATAAAATATCTTGTATTTTTATTATTCTAGCTTTGCAGAAAGCAGAAAAATTAGAGAAACAGAACTGGCTAAAAAAGGACAGAATTTTGGCTGATCTAGATACCATGAGACACAAAATGAGACAGTTAAAAGGTCAGTATGAACTATATCAAGCATAACCATATGAAACAAAATTTCTAGAGACTTGTTTCCTCAGGGCGGCGAGTAGCGGCATGTCAGCCAGCCACCATGGTTCCTACCAAGAGCCCTGTGCAGCCCGTGGTGGTTGAAGGAGGCTGGACCGAACAGACTCAACAGGAAATTAAACTCATGGAACTTATAAGACATACAGAGGTATGTTCTTTGGGATTCTGGACATTAAAGACAAACACAACATTCTCTGGGCTTTTCTTGACAGGCACACCTTTCTGAAATCCAAGAAATGGAATCCAAAATAAATTTTCCAATTGCAACCAAACGTATAGCAGTCAAGCCGAGCAACCTGTATAAGCAGCCCAACACAAAACGAGTGTGGATTTATCTAAATGGAGGCAGACCTGAAGATGGCACTTATGCCTGGGGCAAAACTATTTCAGAGGTAAATCTAGTGTGAAAGGAGTGTTTCATAGGTATTCAAATGTGGCTGTCCCTCTGTGTCTCAGCTGCTGCAAGACTGCTCCTCTCGTCTCAAAATGACCCACCCAGCTAGAGCACTGTACACCCCCAGTGGAGAGCCAATTCAGTCCTGGGACGACATAGAGCGAGATATGGTCATCTGTGTGTCTATGGGACATGGTTTCAAAACCCCAAAAGGTATGCATGATAGTTTCTTTTCCATCAAGTCTCTCTCAACTTCTTTTTTTTTTTTTTTTAACAGAGTTAAAACAACTGATGGAGATCAGAGCAAATTATGCCAGAATCCGAAGGCAGCAGGGCCCTCAAGCCACAGACATTGTGGTGTCACCATCCACGAAGCTGCTGTCTCTGGCACATCTCCACAATTAACTCCTATCAGAACCATCGGATTTTCTGCTGTATTTTTCTGGTATAGCTATGTGCACATACTCATGTTTGTTATGATTTTATTTTTTCCTCTCTCTCTCTTCCAGCTGATTCCTGGAAGTTCATCTGCTTAGTAGGTCCTTTCTACAGGTGCTCACCAGGATCTGCATATGGGGTCACCTTCACCTTCAGAAGCCCAATTTAAATCTCACCAGAGCAACAGAGGGAGGTCATAGCATGACTTTGTGGTAGCCAAGGTCTGGAGGTCACTCCTTCCAGGGAAAGATTCCTGGACTTGGAGACAAAGGCCTGACTTGAGTCTTACCTTCCTGCAGTCTTGGGAAAGTTTCTTGGCATAAGACTCAAATGAGATCATCAACACAGGAAGAGAAGGGCACTAACATTTTTAGAGTGTCTACCTGTACCGGGCACCATAATGGACTTTTACATAAATGTTGTCTGTCTCATTCAGTATTCACAACCACCCTACGAAGTAGATATTTCTTCTACTACTTTTACATTTTACAGACGGGAAAGCTGGGCTTTCAAGAAGTGAAATATCTTTGCTAAAGGCACCAGCCAATAAGTGGCAGAACTGGGATTTATACCCAAATCTGCCTAACCTCAAAGCCTGCTTTTTCCATTTAGGTTCCCTAGAAACCCCTTGTAAGTTTTCAGTGCAATAGAAATGTTAGATGTGGTCTTGGTAATTCTGAAAATGAGTTCACTAGATGCCTTGAAGTGATCATTTTTATGGTTTAGTTGCCGCTTATTTGGATGACTTTCCTGATGACAACTGAGTTAGGCAAGGTAAGCTACATTTGGATGCCCAACCCAAGGTGTGAGAACAGAAATCTATTTCTCACATTTCTGGAGGCTGGGAAGTCCAAGATCACAATCAAGGCACTGGTGTATGGTGAGGGTCTTCTTACTGCTTCCCCACAGGGCAGAAAGTGGAAGGGCAAGAGAAAGCAAACCCACTCCCACATGCCCTTTTTATAGCAGCATTAATCCATTTATGAGGGTAAATCCCTCATGACCCAAATACCTCTCAAAATGCCCCACTTCCCAACGTTGTTGCATTGGGGAGTCAGTTTACAGAACATGACTTTTGGAAGTCATATTCAGACCACAGTAGGTGCCATAATTAAGTACCACAAGAGGGGTAGCTTAAACAACAAAAGTGTGTTGTCTCACAGTTCTGAAGGCTGGAAGTCCAAGATCAAGGTGTTGGCAGCACTGATTCCTTCTGAGGGCTATGAGGAAGAATCTGTGCCATTCCTCTCCTTAGTTTCTGATGATTTGCTGGTGCTGTGGACTGAAAATTTGTGTCCCTCCAAAATTCATATGTTGAAACCCAATCCTCAATGTAATAGTAGTAAGAGCTGGGACCCTTAGGGGCTAATTAAGTCATGAGGGCAGTAGCCTCATGAATGGAATTAGTGCCCTTATAAAATAAGCCCAAGAGAGCTGCCATGCCTCTTCCACTATGTGGGGACACAGCAAGAAGGCACCATTGGAACCAGGCACCATATGAAACAGGAAGCAAGCCCTCACTAGACACCAAATCTGCCGACACCTTGATCATAGACTTCCCAGCCTCCAGAACAGTGAGAAATAAATTTGTATTTTTTCTAAGCTACCCAGTCTATGTTATTTCATGATAGAAACCTGAATAGACTAAGAAAAGCTGGCAATCTTTTGACATTTCTTGGGTTGTAGAAGCATCACCTCAATCCCTGCCTTCATATTTATGTGACATTCTTCCTGTGTCCTTGGGTCCAAATTTTCCCATTGTTGTAAGGACATCAGTGATACTGGATTAGGGGCCCACCCTAGTCTAGTGTGACTTCATCTTACCTAATTACATCTGCAATGATCTTATTTCCAAATAAGATCACATCCTGAGGTGCTGGGGGTTAGGATTTTGACATGTGAATTTTGGGGGAATGCAATTCAACCCATAATAATCAGTAACAAAAATCCCCAAACCTCACCCACACAAGCCTTCTTCATAGCACAAGTGCCCTACCATTAAAGATTGCAACATTCTTTCTTGATGACATGCCTCTCTCTTTTATGTCTTTCTTGTTCCTTACTAACACTGATGTCTGATATTAATGGAAAAACCATTAAAAAAAAAACTATTATCCTATGAGGTAAATTGAATGCACTCAACTGTAAAAGGAAGACTTATCGATCAATTTTAGTTAAACCTTGCTTGTCTGACACTTTGCTGCTAAGGAATGTGTTTTTATTGCCTGGCCAGATAGTTCAGATTTCCGGTCAGTCTTAGTAAAGACCCCTTTTATAACATTGATAAAATTTTATCACAGAGCTATGAAAACAAAATTAGATTTCATAACTCACATCAGGCCTTGAAGGGGATGCCTCTATAAATTTTACAAACCCTATCAAGTTTAATGCACCTATTCTGATAATTTTTTCAATAGCAAATTCTACTGAACTTCATATATACTATGTGTGTATATAAATGTGTGTATGTGTGTGCGTGTGTTCATGTATATACATATATATAGATTTGTTTCTCTCTCTACCTTACAGGAAAGAAAACTTTCTTT